TTTTTATTTATTTTTTTGAGGTGGAGTCTTGCTCTGTCGCCCAGGCTGGAGTGCAGTGGCACGATCTCGGCTCACTGCAACCTCTGCTTCCCGGGTTCAAGTGATTCTCCTGCCTCAGTCTCCCAAGTAGCTGGGACTACAGGCGTGTGCCACCACCCACGCCTGGCTAATTTTGTATTTTTAGTAGCCACGAAGTTTCACTATGTTGGTCAGGCTGGTCTCGAACTCCTGACCTCAGGTGGTCCGCCCACCTCGGCCTCCCAAAGTGCTGGGATTACAGGAGTGAGCCACCGTGCCCGGCCTTCTGTGAATTTTAACACATGTATAGATTCTTGTGGCCACTGCCATCTATTAGTCCCCAAAACAACCTCATGCTATCCTTTCATAGTCGTACTCTCCCTCATCCCTACCCCTATCTTTTTAAGAAGGTCAAAGAAATGGAATGTGATCTTTTGAAAAACAAAAACACCCAAGCCCCTTAGGGCGTTTTTAATGCCCTTGCCTACCTCTCCTCCCTGTCCTCCAACAACTGCCCTCCCAAGCCCCACAATGCAACTCGCCGGAACTATGCTCAGTTCTTGGGGTGCTCCAAGCTGTCCTCCACTTAGCCAAGCTCCCCACCCGCTTCCGGGGGTGGGTTTCCACTGTGCACAACAGTACCTAGCGCTTCCCCCACTACAGCCCCCTTTCACGCTGTGGTAATTGCCAGGTTATCTGCCTCTCCCATTACAGTTCCTTCCTCACAGGGACCGCGTTTAAACCACGGCGGTATCCCTACCGCGCAGGATGGGCCGAGCCCCGCACGCCCCGAGGCAGCACCCCGCACGCAGTAGCCGGGCGTCGAGGCGTTCCCAGCCCACACCAGGCGCGGACCTACGAAGGCGGAGCGAGCATGCGCACTAGGAAGGGGCGGGGCGGGGCGCGCGCGATCCCCCGCCCCCTGCACGCGGTCCCAGGAGGGGCGGGCCTTGGCCGCTCGCTCTCCCCTCCCCCATGCCGCTGCGCTTGCGCGCTGGGGACAACCGTTGCTGGGTGTCCCAGGGCCTGAGGCAGGACGGTACTCCGCTGACACCTTCCCTTTCGGCCTTGAGGTTCCCAGCCTGGTGGCCCCAGGACGTTCCGGTCGCATGGCAGAGTGCTACGGACGACGCCTATGAAGCCCTTAGTCCTTCTAGTTGCGCTTTTGCTATGGCCTTCGTCTGTGCCGGCTTATCCGAGTGAGTGACGGGCCTGAGGAGGCAGCGGACCGTACTTATTATTTATTTGATTTTTTCCCTGAAGGCATAACTGTGACACCTGATGAAGAGCAAAACTTGAATCATTATATACAAGTTTTAGAGAACCTAGTACGAAGTGTTCCCTCTGGGGAGCCAGGTCGTGAGAAAAAATCTAACTCTCCAAAACATGTTTATTCTATAGCATCAAAGGGATCAAAATTTAAGGAGCTAGTTACACATGGAGACGCTTCAACTGAGAATGATGTTTTAACCAATCCTATCAGTGAAGAAACTACAACTTTCCCTACAGGAGGCTTCACACCGGAAATAGGAAAGAAAAAACACACGGAAAGTACCCCATTCTGGTCGATCAAACCAAACAATGTTTCCATTGTTTTGCATGCAGAGGAACCTTATATTGAAAATGAAGAGCCAGAGCCAGAGCCGGAGCCAGCTGCAAAACAAACTGAGGCACCAAGAATGTTGCCAGTTGTTACTGAATCATCTACAAGTCCATATGTTACCTCATACAAGTCACCTGTCACCACTTTAGATAAGAGCACTGGCATTGGGATCTCTACAGAATCAGAAGATGTTCCTCAGCTCTCAGGTGAAACTGCGATAGAAAAACCCGAAGAGTTTGGAAAGCACCCAGAGAGTTGGAATAATGATGACATTTTGAAAAAAATTTTAGATATTAATTCACAAGTGCAACAGGCACTTCTTAGTGACACCAGCAACCCAGCATATAGAGAAGATATTGAAGCCTCTAAAGATCACCTAAAACGAAGCCTTGCTCTAGCAGCAGCAGCAGAACATAAATTAAAAACAATGTATAAGTCCCAGTTATTGCCAGTAGGACGAACAAGTAATAAAATTGATGACATCGAAACTGTTATTAACATGCTGTGTAATTCTAGATCTAAACTCTATGAATATTTAGATATTAAATGTGTTCCACCAGAGATGAGAGAAAAAGCTGCTACAGTATTCAATACATTAAAAAATATGTGTAGATCAAGGAGAGTCACAGCCTTATTAAAAGTTTATTAAACAATAATATAAAAATTTTAAACCTACTTGATATTCCATAACAAAGCTGATTTAAGCAAACTGCATTTTTTCACAGGAGAAATAATCATATTCGTAATTTCAAAAGTTGTATAAAAATATTTTCTATTGTAGTTCAAATGTGCCAACATCTTTATGTGTCATGTGTTATGAACAATTTTCATATGCACTAAAAACCTAATTTAAAATAAAATTTTGGTTCAGGAGTTTGTAGTTTTTTCTCATTAATTTTAAATGT